ACCTCTGGCAGAAGCGCTTTAGAAGAGGCAGCGATGTATAGAGCGGTGGGCCGGCAGCTGCGGTATCCGCCACAGGGTGTCTTCCTGGAGCCACAAGGGAACCAATGGGACACACCCCAGAAACACCCCAGAGGCCCCAGGCCGACCACACACATACACTCACGCACACGCACACACTAACATACATAGACGTCCTCCGACACTACAGTCAGACGACAGAGGCCGAATCGCGTGCACAACTCCGCAAGCACACACCGACCACAAACGCATCCAAGCGCTTGAGAACACATTCACAGTCCCCAGGCCACCTGAAAAAAGACCACGTAGGGATGCACATCCTCCAAATAGGTAGCACATGTGCGCACACATCCTTCACCCACAGACACACACAGTTATACACACAGCCAAATCCAGAGAAACGGGCAGACAACAGCAGCCAACCACGTGCGCACACACACTTCCAGCCGACACTGAAAACACAGACAACCCTCGGAAGAGGCCACGTGCGCGCACATCCCGCCCCGGGCCCGCACCATCACTATCCTCCGACGCACAGACAGGAGATCCCACACACTCTGCCGCCGCCCGCTGCAGGTACCGCGCCGGTGGCACTAGGACCACTCCTCAAAAACTGCCCCCCGCCAGGGGTAGCGGCGAGGACACGCCAACACCGGACTCCGCCCTCGCCATGATGGACCGACTGACTGACACTCTGGCAACCAGTCCGGTGTCTGCTTCCAGATCGGATTAACCGTTTAACTCCTTCGTGCCTGTGCGCGCCGCGGCCAAGCAGGGTGCTTTGAAGACAGACGAGTTCCAGCGCCCCCTCCCAGCCCGGAGCGGGGATCTGCGTGGGCGGGAAGGGCCCCCCTCCTTAGGTAGCTGCCCCCCGCTGGCCCGGACGGAGGAGGAGGGGGGCGGCGCTGACAGCCGCGGCGGGCGGGGGGCGGGGAGGGGCGGGACGGGGCGGAGGAGCCGGGGCTGGCGCCGAGCGGGCCGCGGAACGCGGAGCGCGGAGCGCGGAGAGCGCCGCCGGGCACTGAGCAGAGCTCCAGGCGCCGAAAGGAAGCTGCAGAGCCCGGCCCGGGGGCGATTGGCCCGCAGCGCCCCCGGGTCTGTCCCCGGGGCGCCATGGCCCTACCGCGGCCGGGCGCACCCGCGGGGCCCTGGGCTCGCTGGCTTGCGCGCAGCTGAGCGGGGTGTAGGTTGGAAGGGCCAGGGCCCCCTGGGGCGCAAGTGGGGGCCGGCGCCATGGAACCCCCGACCGTCCCCTCGGAAAGGAGCCTGTCTCTGTCACTGCCCGGGCCCCGGGAGGGCCAGGCCACCCTGAAGCCTCCCCCGCAGCACCTGTGGCGGCAGCCTCGGACCCCCATCCGTATCCAGCAGCGCGGCTACTCCGACAGCGCGGAGCGCGCCGAGCGGGAGCGGCAGCCGCACCGGCCCATAGAGCGCGCCGATGCCATGGACACCAGCGACCGGCCCGGCCTGCGCACGACCCGCATGTCCTGGCCCTCGTCCTTCCATGGCACTGGCACCGGCAGCGGCGGCGCGGGCGGAGGCAGCAGCAGGCGGTAAGACTCCCCGCGGCGGATGCGCGCGGAACTCCTGACCCCTCTTCTCGCCCATCCCCTGCAGCTTCGAGGCAGAGAATGGGCCGACACCATCTCCTGGCCGCAGCCCCCTGGACTCGCAGGCGAGCCCAGGACTCGTGCTGCACGCCGGGGCGGCCACCAGCCAGCGCCGGGAGTCCTTCCTGTACCGCTCAGACAGCGACTATGACATGTCACCCAAGACCATGTCCCGGAACTCATCGGTCACCAGCGAGGCGTGAGCATCCTTCTCCCCACATGCCAGTTCCCGACCCCTGACCTGCCTCTGTCCTCAATCACAGGCACGCTGAAGACCTCATCGTAACACCATTTGCTCAGGTGAGACCTCTTCCCAAATGGTTAAGGAGAGAACCCCACTCCTCACTGCCGCTCCCCATCCCAGGTGCTGGCCAGCCTCCGGAGCGTCCGTAGCAACTTCTCACTCCTGACCAATGTGCCCGTTCCCAGTAACAAGTAAGTGAAGGCTGGGCTGCAACAGCTGTGATGACATTGCAGCCCCATTTTTTTTTTTCTGCAGGCGGTCCCCGCTGGGCGGCCCCACCCCTGTCTGCAAGGCCACGCTGTCAGGTAGCTAAGCCCAGAGGGGTGGGAAGGGGCCCCTCAGTCACTACCCTGGCTGCCCCTTCCTTAGAAGAAACGTGTCAGCAGTTGGCCCGGGAGACTCTGGAGGAGCTGGACTGGTGTCTGGAGCAGCTGGAGACCATGCAGACCTATCGCTCTGTCAGCGAGATGGCCTCGCACAAGGTGTGCAGGTGGTGGGCAGAACCCCTGGGCGGTCATTTCTTCCTTGTTGACTCCTTTACCTTAGTTCAAAAGGATGTTGAACCGTGAGCTCACACACCTGTCAGAAATGAGCAGGTCCGGAAACCAGGTCTCAGAGTACATTTCCACAACATTCCTGGGTGAGTGAGGGGAAGCACGTGGGATTGGAGGGTCACACTTGTTCCTGCTCCCCATCTTCTGCAGACAAACAGAATGAAGTGGAGATCCCATCACCCACGATGAAGGAACGAGAAAAACAGCAAGCGCCGCGACCAAGACCCTCCCAGCCGCCCCCGCCCCCTGTACCACACTTACAGCCCATGTCCCAAATCACAGGGTTGAAAAAGTTGATGCATAGTAACAGCCTGAACAACTCTAACATTCCCCGATTTGGGGTGAAGACCGATCAAGAAGAGCTCCTGGCCCAAGTGGGTGGGGGCTCAGTAGGGGCAGGGCTGGAGGCTTCTGACCTCTGGCCTCCGTCTCCACCAGGAACTGGAGAACCTGAACAAGTGGGGCCTGAACATCTTTTGCGTGTCGGATTACGCTGGAGGCCGCTCACTCACCTGCATCATGTACATGATATTCCAGGTGATGGGGACAGCTGGGAGTGGGCCCGGGTGGAGGTCACCACCCTGCCCCTGCCTGCTCTCAGGAGCGGGACCTGCTGAAGAAATTCCGCATCCCTGTGGACACGATGGTGACATACATGCTGACGCTGGAGGATCACTACCACGCTGACGTGGCCTACCATAACAGCCTGCACGCAGCTGACGTGCTGCAGTCCACCCACGTACTGCTGGCCACGCCTGCACTAGATGTGAGTGACTGCCCTGTGAGTGACCGTCCCCATGTTATTCTAACATCCGTGTCTCTGCTCCCAGGCAGTGTTCACGGACCTGGAGATTCTCGCCGCCCTCTTCGCGGCTGCCATCCACGATGTGGATCACCCTGGGGTCTCCAACCAGTTCCTCATCAACACCAGTGAGTGGCCCTCGCCAGGGGCGGGGTTTGCTGGCCCTCCCCTGACCTCCGGGCTGGGCTGCAGATTCGGAGCTGGCGCTCATGTACAACGATGAGTCGGTGCTCGAGAATCACCACCTGGCCGTGGGCTTCAAGCTGCTGCAGGAGGACAACTGCGACATCTTCCAGAACCTCAGCAAGCGCCAGCGGCAGAGCCTACGCAAGATGGTCATCGACATGGTGGGCGGGGCTGGGGCGGGACGGAGCGGGAACAGCGGCCCCAGTGACGCCCCCTTGCCCGCAGGTGCTGGCCACGGACATGTCCAAGCACATGACCCTCCTGGCTGACCTGAAGACCATGGTGGAGACCAAGAAAGTGACCAGCTCAGGGGTCCTCCTGCTAGATAACTACTCCGACCGCATCCAGGTGCCCCCACGCCCCATCATCTAAGGAGGGAGTGAAGTTTCCCCTGTGCCCCAACCCCATGCAGGTCCTCCGGAACATGGTGCACTGTGCCGACCTCAGCAACCCCACCAAGCCGCTGGAGCTGTACCGCCAGTGGACAGACCGCATCATGGCCGAGTTCTTCCAGCAGGGTGACCGAGAGCGCGAGCGTGGCATGGAAATCAGCCCCATGTGTGACAAGCACACTGCCTCCGTGGAGAAGTCTCAGGTACAGGCTCGGGGCATTGATGGACGGGCACAGGGTGAGTCTCCCCAGCCCATCTTGGCCTGAAGTCCGCCCATTTATACTTTCTTCCCCTCCACCAGGTGGGTTTTATTGACTACATTGTGCACCCATTGTGGGAGACCTGGGCGGACCTTGTCCACCCAGATGCCCAGGAGATCTTGGACACTTTGGAGGACAACCGGGACTGGTACTACAGCGCCATCCGGCAGAGCCCATCTCCGCCACCCGAGGAGGAGTCAAGGGGGCCAGGCCACCCACCCCTGCCTGACAAGTTCCAGTTTGAGCTGACGCTGGAGGAGGAAGAGGAGGAAGAAATATCAATGGCCCAGATACCGTGCACAGCCCAAGAGGCATTGACTGCGCAGGGATTGTCAGGAGTCGAGGAAGCTCTGGATGCAACCATAGCCTGGGAGGCATCCCCGGCCCAGGAGTCGTTGGAAGTTATGGCACAGGAAGCATCCCTGGAGGCCGAGCTGGAGGCAGTGTATTTGACACAGCAGGCACAGTCCACAGGCAGTGCACCTGTGGCTCCGGATGAGTTCTCGTCCCGGGAGGAATTCGTGGTTGCTGTAAGCCACAGCAGCCCCTCTGCCCTGGCTCTTCAAAGCCCCCTTCTCCCTGCTTGGAGGACCCTGTCTGTTTCAGAGCATGCCCCGGGCCTCCCGGGCCTCCCCTCCACGGCGGCCGAGGTGGAGGCCCAACGAGAGCACCAGGCTGCCAAGAGGGCTTGCAGTGCCTGCGCAGGGACATTTGGGGAGGACACATCCGCACTCCCAGCTCCTGGTGGCGGGGGGTCAGGTGGAGACCCTACCTGATCCCCAGACCTCTGTCCCTGTTCCCCTCCACTCCTCCCCTCACTCCCCTGCTCCCCCGACCACCTCCTCCTCTGCCTCAAAGACTCTTGTCCTCTTGTCCCTCCTGAGAAAAAAGAAAACGAAAAGTGGGGTTTTTTTCTGTTTTCTTTTTTTCCCCTTTCCCCCTGCCCCCACCCACGGGGCCTTTTTTTGGAGGTGGGGGCTGGGGAATGAGGGGCTGAGGTCCCGGAAGGGATTTTATTTTTTTGAATTTTAATTGTAACATTTTTAGAAAAAGAACAAAAAAAGAAAAAAAAAAGAAAGAAACACAGCAACTGTAGATGCTCCTGTTCCTGGTTCCCGCTTTCCACTTCCAAATCCCTCCCCTCACCTTCCCCCACTGCCCCCCAAGTTCCAGGCTCAGTCTTCCAGCCGCCTGGGGAGTCTCTACCTGGGCCCAAGCAGGTGTGGGGCCTCCTTCTGGGCTTTTCTTCTGAATTTAGAGGATTTCTAGAACGTGGTCAGGAATAGCCATTCTAGGCGGGGCTGGGGCCAGGGTGGGGGGCAGTCACTGTGGGAGGTCCCAGCTCCAGCCCCCCTCTGGTTTGCTGCCTCCTCTCCCCTCTAAAAAAGTCTTCCGCTTGATTTTGCACAATCCCGGCGATACTCCTGGCGATACTGACTAGAAAGTCAGGGAGCTGGGGGAGCTGTTCACTTTAGGATACGGGGGTGGTATGGAAGGGAGCGTTCACACCGCCAGCCTCGGGCCTGGGATTTGAGGAGGGCCCTAGACCTCCTCCACTCTCCATCCCCTTTCCCTTCCACTTTGGGTTCACTTTGAATTTTCTCCGTTTTTTGGGGCAGTGGCTCTGATCCACTCACCCCCCCGCCCCCCGCCCCACTTCTAGCTGCTTCTCCTCTTGTTTCTGCCTTAATAATTCCCACGGCCACAGGCAAGGGGGTTGCAGTGGCCGCCTGCACCTTGGATGAGGCAGGGCCAGGCGCCCAGAACCCCCATCCTGGCCGCACCCCCCTTTCCAGGGTCCTCCGGACCCCACCTTCCACACTCTGATCACAGCCCCCCTACCTTTTGCCCTAGGAGGAAGCAATAATGGTGTATACCCTCATTCTCATTCCTGGGCAGCCCTTCCTTCCACCCTGGCACCAAAATAATTTCTCCTCCATCCGTACCTTGCCTAGCCTCTCCCTCTCCCCCAGCTAGTCCCTGAGCAATACGGCAGACAGATGCAAGACCATTTTTCTCCAAGCCATGGGGGACTGTTTGGAAGGAAAGCCCCCTCTCTCCCTCCTCCCCTCGCCCTCGGCCTGGTTCTGCAGCTGGACCGACCTCATTCATCGCCTGCCCCCTACCCAATTCTGAGCACACGGTACTGTAGCCCCCAGTTCCTCCCTAGCCTTCCATCCCTCTGTCCACCCCAGGGGGAGGTAACCCCGCACTCACACTCCCTTGATGCTGTCTGTACAGGGTTCATATTTTGTAGCGAAAGTCGTTTTTGTCCCAGCCGGCGATCGGAGTGGGCCTTTTCTTTCTTTTTGTTCATTCTTTACCTTTTTTTCTTTTCTTTCTTTCTTTTTTGTACATACTGTAAGGTTGGTTTGTAAATTATTCTACGGAGGCAAAAAGGGAAAATAAAAACTTGCCCTTCCCTGGCTGACCCAGTCGGGAAGGTAGGGAAGGAGGTCTCCCGTTGGGAGAGTCTCTGTTCCTGCTGTATTATACAAACTGTACCATAGTCCTGGGAAAAGGGTGGACTCACCGCTGTTGTTTTATGGGAAGTCGTGTCATCCTAGGGGTTGGGGCTGGGCAGAGCCTGTCCCCTCCCCCCTTCTCCAGGAGCCAGGGGGTGACTGGAGAGACAGACCCACCCCCAAGCAGGGCTCCTCTCCCCAGGGTGAGCACAGGACCTCTGTAAGCTGCTTGTGTATTGTCCACTTTGACGATCAGTCATTCGGTCCGTTGATCAATAATCCTTCGATCTTGTCTCCAATTAAACCGAGGCTTTCACCGATTTTCCTGGCTGATGTGGCTTCATTCCCCATGT